CAAGTGCCTCGTGGAATCATTGAATGGATGCACTAATCGCTGGAAAGTGCGCTGCTTGGCCTAAGTGATGAGTTAGCTGTCATTATAGTTAGGAACGACCATGTACACATTACAGGCGTTTCACACACACACACATCCCAATCCTACCGCTTTCTTAAAACGACAGACAGTACAGTGCCCTGTTCCATATTTTGCTTTTACTTAATTATAATCTTTGGAGAACTCACCCTTGAGCACAGGTATATTTACCTCTGTGCAGTGTTCCACAGGACCGATGCGCAGCCCATCTAGCTAACCTTTCCTCCCCAGCGGATTTATGGGCTATGTCGTTGGTTTGGGTGACAACTTTTTGGTCTACAATTTTTTTTTTTTTTTTTGCAATTTGGCATTATGGAACTCAACTTTAAATGCCTAACCTCTAACTCAGCCATTCTATTTCTAAGAATTAATTCTGCGCAGTCCCCCGTTTTGGGAACATTTCCCACGCCTGTTCTCCATTCTCCTGTAGAAGGGGAACAGGGAGCGGGAAGGAGGGGAACAGGGAAGGGGAGGGAGGGGAACAGGGAGGGGGGACAGGAGGGAGGAGAACAGGCAGTGGGGGCGGGAGGGGAGCGGGGGGGAAGGCATGGGAGGGGGCGGAAGGGAGGGGGCAGGGAGGGAGAGAGGTGATGGGAAGGGGAAAAGGAGGGAGGAGGACGGAGAGAGGGGAAAGGAGGGAGGGGAGCAGAGAAGAAGCGGGGCGGGGAAGGGGCGGGGAAGGGGCGTGGAAGGGAGTGGGGCAAGGAATCAACACTGAGCCCCGTGGCCCGCTCCCGGGTCAGCGCGCCTCTCTGCTCTCACCGGGGCGGGTCCGCTGTTGGCCCCACCCACTCCCAGCCCACCCGGCCCCGCAATGGCCCGGCCCAGCCGCCCACCCCCCCGACAGGCCCCGCCCCATTCCCCGCCCCCCGTCTGTTCGTCACGCCCGGCTCTGCCGCTCCGTCCCGCAGGCCCCGCCCTCATCCCGCCTCCCGGCCCGGCGCGCAGTGCGGCTGCGCGGGCGTCTCAGGCTCTGAGGCCCGGGCGCCGCGGCTCTTTTGTTTCTCCGTTGGGGCCGAGCCCGGGCCCTAGTTGGAGCCGGAGTCGGAGTCGGAGTCGGATCCGGATTCGGATTAGCAGCCCGGGAAGAGTGCCGTGGCACAGGCGCCGGAGGGAGCGCGACCCTCGGACCCCGCCTGGCCCGCGGGGCTGGGACCCGGCCCCGGCCTGCCCGATGGGGCGCGCGGCCCCGGAGATGCGCCCTCGCCCGGCCCCGCGCCCCCGGCCCCGCGCCCCCGGCCCGCCCGCCCCGGCCCGCGCCTCCGCCTGAGTCCCCCGCGCCTTGGCCCGCCACCCCCCGCCCCGCGCCCCCGGCCCGCCTGCGCCATGGAGCCCGGCCGCGGCGGCACAGAGACCGTGGGCAAGTTCGAGTTCTCCCGCAAGGACCTGATCGGCCACGGCGCCTTCGCGGTGGTCTTCAAGGGCCGCCACCGCGAGGTGAGGCCCCCGTCCGGCCCGGGATCCCCCGCCCTGGCCTTGAAGGTGCACGTTTGGCTTTCAGAAGCACGATTTGGAGGTCGCCGTCAAGTGCATTAACAAGAAGAACCTCGCCAAGTCTCAGACGCTGCTGGGGAAGGAAATCAAAATCCTGAAGGTGAGCCAGTGCTGGGGGAGGGGGCGTGGGCGACACTGATAACAAACTTGGGTTTCTGTCCTAGGAACTGAAACATGAAAACATCGTGGCCCTGTACGACTTCCAGGTAAGGCCTCTGGGCTGCGGTCTGCTGGGGACGGACCTCTCACAGCCTCTTTTCTGTCTTGCAGGAAATGGCTAATTCTGTCTACCTGGTTATGGAGGTGAGTGCCTTGTGGTGCCAGGACAAGTGCAGCTGCAGCCTGATGCGTGTCTGGTCTCTTGCAGTACTGCAACGGTGGGGACCTGGCCGACTACCTGCACGGTGAGTGCACAGCTGCGCCACCTGGGCTGCCAGCCCCCAGGCCCTGAGCCGCCTCTCCCCGCAGCCATGCGCACGCTGAGCGAGGACACCATCAGGCTCTTCCTGCAGCAGATCGCGGGCGCCATGCGGCTTCTGCACAGCAAAGGCATCATCCACCGCGACCTGAAACCGCAGAACATCCTGCTGTCCAACCCCGCCGGCCGCCGCGCCAACCCCAACAGCATCCGCGTCAAGATCGGTCAGCCCGCGGGCAGGCAGGCGGGCCCGGCGCCGGCGCCGGTCCTGACGCTTCTCTCCCGCAGCTGACTTCGGCTTCGCGCGGTACCTCCAGAGCAACATGATGGCGGCCACACTCTGCGGCTCCCCCATGTACATGGTGTGTTTACCTTGGCCGGGCTGTGCCGGGTGGCCTCACACTGACCCGACTTCTGGTCCCGCAGGCCCCCGAGGTCATCATGTCCCAGCACTACGACGGGAAGGCGGACCTGTGGAGCATCGGCACCATCGTCTACCAGTGCCTGACGGGGAAGGCGCCCTTCCAGGTAACTGGGCTTGGCCCTGCTCCCCACGCCGCCCCTGGCAGTCAGGCTGTCCCCGTCCCCGCAGGCCAGCAGCCCCCAGGACCTGCGCCTGTTCTACGAGAAGAACAAGACGTTGGTCCCCACGTAAGCACCCTCCCGCCTTCCCTTCCCTTCCCGCCCTGCTCACACCAGCCTCCTCTTGCCCCAGCATCCCCCGGGAGACCTCGGCCCCGCTGCGGCAGCTGCTCCTGGCCCTACTGCAACGCAACCACAAGGACCGCATGGACTTCGGTGAGCACCCACCAGGGGCGCAGCTGGAGTCCTCCTGAGGCCTCACTCCTCCTTCCTCCTGCAGATGAGTTTTTTCATCACCCTTTCCTCGATGCCAGCCCCTCGGTCAGGAAATGTGAGTTTCTGTGGGTCCTGGGGCTCCGCATGGGCCCAGACTGACCTATGCATGTTTATCTCAGCCCCACCCGTGCCTGTGCCCTCGTACCCAAGCTCGGGGTCCGGCAGCAGCTCCAGCAGCAGCTCCACCTCCCACCTGGCCTCCCCGCCGGTGAGTTGCCGCCCCAGGGGCTTGGCAGCTTCACCTGCTCACCAGCCCCTCCGTTGACTCTCAGTCCCTGGGCGAGATGCAGCAGCTGCAGAAGACCCTGGCCTCCCCGGCTGACACCGCTGGCTTCCTGCACAGCTCCCGGGACTCTGGTGGCAGCAAGGACTCTTCCTGTGACACAGACGACTTCGTCATGGTCCCCGCGCAGTTTCCAGGTCAGGGGGCACGCTGGGCTTGGAGGTGACGCGACTCCAGGCCCAGCCTTGTCTCCCCCTGCAGGTGACCTGGTGGCTGAGGCGCCCAGTGCCAAACCCCCGCCAGACAGCCTGATGTGCAGTGGGTGAGCCCCCATCCCTTACCTCTGTATTTTAGAAAATGCCCTTGGCCTCCCTTCTGCCCCACAGGAGCTCACTGGTGGCCTCTGCGGGCTTGGAGAGCCACGGCCGGACCCCATCTCCATCCCCACCCTGCAGCAGCTCCCCCAGTCCCTCAGGGTAAGCAGGGCCCCAGGCTGGGTGGATGGGGCTCTGTCATGATCCTGACCTCTCTCCACCACAGCCGGGCTGGCCCGTTCTCCAGCAGCAGGTGCGGCGCCTCTGTCCCCATCCCAGTCCCCACGCAGGTGCAGAACTACCAGCGCATTGAGCGAAACCTGCAGTCACCCACCCAGTTCCAAACACCTCGGTGAGTGTGGAGCCCCCAGGTAGCCAGGCGTGGCCTCCCCTCCTAATACCTGCCTTGTCCCCAGGTCCTCTGCCGTCCACAGGTCAGGCAGGGCTGCTGAGGCCTCCCCTCCTAATATCTGCCTTGTCTTCAGGTCCTCTGCCATCCGCAGGTCAGGCAGCACCAGCCCCCTGGGCTTTGCAAGGGCCAGCCCCTCGCCCCCTGCCCACGCTGAGCATGGAGGCGTCCTGGCCAGGAAGATGTCTCTGGGTGGAGGCCGGCCCTACACGCCATCTCCTCAAGGTGCGCCTGCAGGCTGGGGCCTGGGAAGGGGCCTGGACCCTGACAGATCTCTCTTTTCCCCAAGTTGGAACCATCCCTGAGCGGCCAGGCTGGAGCGGGACGCCCTCCCCACAGGGAGCTGAGATGCGGGGTGGCAGGTCCCCTCGTCCAGGTGGGTGCAGTCCGGAGGGGGGAGGGGGTGCTGGAAGGTCGTGACGAGGCGTGTCTCTCTCTAGGCTCCTCTGCACCCGAGCACTCTCCCCGCACTTCCGGGCTGGGCTGCCGCCTGCACAGCGCCCCCAACCTGTCTGACTTGCACGTCGTCCGCCCCAAGCTGCCCAAACCCCCCACGGACCCCCTGGGAGCTGTGTTCAGCCCACCACAGGCCAGCCCTCCCCAGCCGTCCCACGGCCTGCAGTCCTGCCGGAACCTGCGGGGCTCACCCAAGCTGCCCGACTTCCTGCAGCGAAACCCCCTGCCCCCCATCCTGGGCTCCCCCACCAAGGTAATGGGCACTGCCATGTGTGCAGGGGCACAGGGCAGTCTTCACCCCATCTCTGTCCTCCTAGGCTGTGCCCTCCTTTGACTTCCCGAAGACCCCCAGCTCCCAGAACCTGCTGGCCCTCCTAGCCCGGCAGGGCGTGGTGATGACGCCCCCTCGAAACCGGACGCTGCCCGACCTCTCGGAGGTGGGACCCTTCCATGGTCAGCCGTTGGGCCCTGGCCTGCGGCCAGGCGAGGACCCCAAGGGCCCCTTTGGCCGGTGAGTTGAGGGGACAGGCCTTGGACGGGCTTGGCACCCAGCACAGCCCTGCACACTCCCACAGGTCTTTCAGCACCAGCCGCCTCACTGACCTGCTCCTTAAGGCGGCGTTTGGGACACAAGCCCCGGACCCGGGCAGCACGGAGAGCCTGCAGGAGAAGCCCATGGAGATCGGTGTGTGGGTGGGTGGGGCTCGGAGGCTGTGGGGATGCTCCTGAGCCCTTCCTTGCTCTCCCAGCACCCTCAGCTGGCTTTGGAGGGAGCCTGCACCCAGGAGCCCGTGCTGGGGGCACCAGCAGCCCTTCCCCGGTGGTCTTCACCGTGGGCTCTCCCCCGAGCGGGAGCACGCCCCCCCAGGGCCCCCGCACCAGGATGTTCTCAGGTGAGGGCTGGCTAGGCTGAAGCCCTGTCCCTCTGGTGTGCCCCTCATCGCCCTCTCCCTGCAGCGGGCCCCACTGGCTCTGCCAGCTCTTCTGCCCGCCACCTGGTGCCTGGGCCCTGCAGCGAGGCCCCAGCCCCTGAGCTCCCTGCTCCAGGACACGGCTGCAGCTTTGCCGACCCCATTACTGCGAACCTGGAGGGGGCTGTGACCTTCGAGGCCCCCGACCTCCCTGAGGAGACCCTCATGGAGGTGAGGGCTGGAGTGAGCAAAGGTTCCCATTCGCACTTGCCGCCCTGACGGCCGCTTCCTGCAGCAAGAGCACACGGAGATCCTGCGTGGCCTGCGCTTCACGCTGCTGTTCGTGCAGCACGTCCTGGAGATCGCAGCCCTGAAGGGCAGCGCCAGTGAGGCGGCGGGGGGCCCTGAGTACCAGCTGCAGGAGAGTGTGGTGGCCGACCAGATCAGCCTGCTGAGCCGAGAATGGGGGTGGGTGCCGCCAGGGCTGGGGTGGGGCGGGTCCGGCCTCCTCTGATCTGCCTGCCGCCCCCAGCTTCGCGGAACAGCTGGTGCTGTACCTGAAGGTGGCCGAGCTACTGTCCTCCGGCCTGCAAAGTGCCATCGACCAGATCCGGGCCGGCAAGCTCTGCCTGTCGTCCACTGTGAAGCAGGGTGAGGGCTGCGACCGCTCAGCCCACATGCCGCACCCTGAGCTGACCACCCTCGTCCTTTGCAGTGGTGCGCAGGCTGAATGAGCTGTACAAGGCCAGCGTGGTGTCCTGCCAGGGCCTGAGCCTGCGGCTGCAGCGCTTCTTCCTGGACAAGCAGCGGCTCCTGGACCGCATTCACAGCATCACTGCCGAGAGGCTCATCTTCAGCCACGCTGTGCAGATGGTACGGGACAGACAGACACCAGTGGGGCAGGGTGGCCCTGTCCAGCCTCTGTCCTCGCCCCCAGGTGCAGTCGGCTGCCCTGGACGAGATGTTCCAGCACCGTGAGGGCTGCGTCCCACGCTACCACAAGGCCCTGCTGCTCCTGGAGGGGCTGCAGCACATGCTCTCGGACCAGGCCGACATCGAGAACGTCACCAAGTGTGAGTGCCCGGCTGGGCTGGGGGCTGGGGACCGTCTCCCTCACACTCCCCTCTCCCTCCACAGGCAAGCTGTGCATTGAGCGGAGACTCTCGGCGCTGCTGACTGGCATCTGTGCCTGACCTTTCTGGCCTGGCTGGGCCCCCCGTCCTGCCGAGCCCTGCAGAGTGGGCTCTGTGTGCTGGCTGGACTCCTCGGGACAAGCCCATGGCGCTGATCGCTGGTGCTGAGCCCTGCCCTGGGCCCCACGGACAGTCAGCCTGCCGGCCTCCCTGCAGCTCACGGGGCAGAACCAGCACATCTGGAGCCACACAGCTTGGGGGGTGTCTCCCATCTTTTACAGGTGGGGATCACAGAATTTCTGCCCCTCCAGCTGCCTGGCTCAGCAGGCGTGGGTGCCACCACCCTCTAGCCCCAGGGCAGCCCCGGAGGACAGGCAAGGGCCTGAGACCACTGCCGACTCAAAGCCAAAGCGAGCTCCTGCTTAGGGAAGGTCAGCAGGCACTGTGCCCAGGAAGAGCCTGCGGCCTCGGCGTCCCCCAGTCTCCAGGAGCCTCTCCCTCCGAGATACCCACCCAGCTTTGTCAATCACCCAAGCACTTTATGCATATAGAGACAGAACCTGGACCTCACCAGGGACTGCTGGGCAGCGATTCCTGGCAGTGGCCTGGTGTTTGTACATACACATATGCAGACACATGCCAGGGCCCCCCAAGCCCGAGCACCGGACCACGTTGCTGCCCAGGTCTGGACCTCAGCGGGAGAACTGGCTCCGGGGGGAGTGGGGCCCTGCGCTAGAGGCAGAGGCAGTTCTTTGTTCAAGCGTTCCTCTGGGGACCGGCAGCAGAGGCACCGTGTTCTCTCAGCCCTGGATACGTCTTGTAATCTTTCACACTTTATTCCTAAAACGTGTCTTATTTTTATGCAGCTCATTTTTTCTTTAAAGGAGAAAACTTGTAGGTGTTTAAGAATTGGTTTTGGGAGGGCGAGGACTGGGCCAGGTTAGAGGCAGATGGCACAGGGGCGTGTGGCGGGCGGGTGAGGCTGCTTTGCACACCTGTGTTGGTGGCTGTCCCCTGCCGCCCCTCCCTGTGGCAGCAGCAGGACAGGTGTGTGCCCAGCACCCTCCCTACCTGGGCCTGGAAGCAGATGAGGGGAATACTTCATGCAAAGAAAAAAGTAACATGTGCAAAAGCTCCCCGTCCAGCTTTGACAGTCAGTTTTGATGTCAGCTCCTCGGCAGGGTAGGCCTGATGACAGCCCTGTCCCTCCCTGCCTCTGCCTTGCCCAAGGCCACGGAGGGCATCTGCAGAGAGGCCTGCCTTCCGGATTCCAGGCGGGCATGCCCTGCAAACCCCGCCTGGGCCTCCCTTGGTCTGCCCAGCCCTCGATTAGCCCTGCCTGAATCAGTAGATACTTGAACGAGTCCCCAGTCTGCGGGAGGCAGTGGTGGGGCCATGGACCCATGCGGGGGGTTCCAGGGTCACACGCCACATAACAGACAAAAATACACACACGTGTGTTTTTCTTTGCAATACTTGAAATATTGCCACTGTGCTTGGACTTAGAAGAAGAAAATCCCCGTGACTTCTTCCTCATCACCTTGATGGCTTTATTCTCACCTTGTGGGGCATGTTTGTATTTATTGCTTCATGGCCGACTGGAATCCTGAGTCCTGGGAAGCTGGCACTGCGGGGATCTTGCCCGGTGTCCTGGTCCTCTTGCTTCCGTCGCGGCCGCATGTGCGTGTGTCCAAGCAGGTCCTGGGCGCCTCAACTGCTGCCCCTGGTTGAATGTTCTCTTGATAGTGCTGGACCCTTTGTCTATTTTAAAGCGAATTTTGTGTGATTTCCTGCCCTTTGCGTTATATTGTATAATACCAACGTAAGGAAATAAACCTTTGGAATTGTTGGGCTGGTGTCACCACTTGTCTTCGTTGGCTT